GAGATTGCCTTCAGTATCATGGTTGAATGGGGTTACAGCCAGATCACATGGTTGCTTACGGGTCCAGAGTGGGATCTTTGGTTCATGATCCTTTTACTAGGGCTTCTAGCAGGCTTGTATCCTATTTAGTGCCTCAGAGGGCCAAACTGGCTCTAGAATCATACTGTATAGGGCTGGGGAGGGGATGAGGGTCCACTTCAAGGTCTGTAAATGGTGGGTCTATTATTAGGTGTGTAGTTGGGGAAGAGTTTATCTAGTTTGCTGGGAAGGCTGCTCATGGGTCTCTGAGTGGGTTCCTCAACCTGTGGCACAGAGGAGTTAGTGCTAAGTCACAAGGTTTCCTCGGGGTCTATAGCTGAAACCAGTGTCTTCATGTCTGTCTCTGGGGTCATGGTTGAGTGTGTTTTCTGGCAGGTCTGTGGGCAGGCAGATTTGCCTCAGACTGTAGTTGAGTTGGGCTGGAGCTGGATCCAGAATTGTTTCAAGATCTGAAATAAAACTAAGGTCTGTGCCTGCAGGGGCACTAATGATGTCTCTCTCCAGGTCCCTGTATGGGCAAACTGCTCTCTAGCATAGCTGAGAAGTGTCGAAGCCCCTTTTCTGTCCAATTAAAGGATCTGCTGTGAAACCTAGGTCAATGGTCTCCTAGTTGGGACATGGATGCACATGTCCTCCCTCTGTATCCCTGAGCTGGCAAGACTGCTCACAGTCCACAGCTGAGAAGGGTGAAGGTCAAGATTCAAGGCTGTTTCAGAAACTACCGTGGAACTGAAGTCAGCAAGCCTGTACTGCTGACAAAGATGATTGAGTCTCACAGCAATTTCCTGTGATTAACTCAGGTCACAGTTGAGAGGAGTTTGAGTGGAGATTCAGGGCCATTTTAGTATCTTCTGTAGGACAGAGGTCAGCAAGCATGCCCCAGAGGTACAGATGTATATGTCTCCCAGGAAGTCTCTGTGGGTGAAGGACTGATCTCAAGTTGTGGCTGACACTAGTTAAAGCCAAGTTAGAGGGCTGTTTCAGGGTCTACATTGAGACTACAGTTGATATGCCTACCTCCTGAGACACTAGTGTGTGAGTCTCCTCCTGGGCCCCTGGGCAAATGGTTTTGGCAGCATGACCAAGGCCTAAATGGGGCTGAAGGCAAGCACAGGAGGATGGGTCCCTTTTCAGGTCTGGAGATGGAATCACTGTTGGTAAGTCTGCCACTTGGATGCAAATCTATTCCTATGCCTTTAAATTTCACCTTTTATTACACAGCTATAGCAGGCCTTTTTATGAGACTAACCTGGCCTCTCCACTAAAGGATGTGTGACTTTCTGGGGACAGAAGGTATGTATTGCTACTCTCCAACTCTCTACTAGATTTATTAACTTCTTAACTACTGTTATTATAGAGTACAGTCCCTGACATCACACACTGCAGAGATGGATAACCAAGGAGTAATCTACTCAGACCTGAATCTGCCCCCAAACCCAAAGAGGCAGCAACGAAAACCTAAAGGCAATAAAAACTCCATTTTAGCAACTGAACAGGAAATAACCTATGCGGAATTAAACCTTCAAAAAGCTTCTCAGGATTTTCAAGGGAATGACAAAACCTATCACTGCAAAGGTAAAGCATTTAAAAGATCCTCAATATAACAGCTTTCGCACTGTTCCCATTTCTCTCCCTGCAGATTTACCATCAGCTCCAGAGAAGCTCATTGTTGGGATCCTGGGAATTATCTGTCTTATCTTAATGGCCTCTGTGGTAACGATAGTTGTTATTCCCTGTAAGTCTATTTTCGAAGATTACAAGGGGAATTTTTTTTACAAAGATTACTTTAATTTTTCTAGCTACATTAATACAGAGGCACAACAATTCTTCCCTGAATACAAGAACTCAGAAAGGTATATAATAATTTTTAAAGTTTTAATATTGTTGGTCTAGATAGTAATTCATATCTTTATTTAGCACGTCATTGTGGCCATTGTCCTGAGGAGTGGATTACATATTCCAACAGTTGTTACTACATTGGTAAGGAAAGAAGAACTTGGGAAGAGAGTTTGCTGGCCTGTACTTCGAAGAACTCCAGTCTGCTTTCTATAGATAATGAAGAAGAAATGGTAAGATGTAAATGTTTTAAACACTTTATGAATATTTAAGTGAAAATTCTTTCTTTTCTTTTAGAAATTTCTGTCCATCATTTCACCATCCTCATGGATTGGTGTGTTTCGTAACAGCAGTCATCATCCATGGGTGACAATGAATGGTTTGGCTTTCAAACATGAGTAAGTTGTTTTGTATGGCGCTATATAACAATTGTAACAGAATATGGATTTTTCTCCATTACAGGATAAAAGACTCAGATAATGCTGAACTTAACTGTGCAGTGCTACAAGTAAATCGACTTAAATCAGCCCAGTGTGGATCTTCAATAATATATCATTGTAAGCATAAGCTTTAGAGGTAAAGCGTTTGCATTTGCAGTGCATCAGATAAATTGTATATTTCTTAAAATAGAAATATATTATGATTGCATAAATCTTAAAATGAATTATGTTATTTGCTCTAATAAGAAAATTCTAAATCAATTATTGAAACAGGATACACACAATTACTAAAGTACAGACATCCTAGCATTTGTGTCGGGCTCATTTTGCTCAACATGGTATTTGTGGTTTTCAGCCTTTCTAAAAGTTGCATGTTATGTGAGTCAGCTTATAGGAAGTACCAAGAACAGTCAAACCCATGGAGACAGAAAGTAGAATAGTGGTTGCCAATGTCTGAGGGAGGTTGAAATAGGAGATGACCTCTAACTGATAGAACGTTACTTTGTGTCGTGATGAAAACTTTCTAAATTTCAGTAGTGGTGATGGTTGTAACTCTGCGAATATACTAAACATCATTGATTTTTAATCATTTTAAGTGCATGAAATGTATGCTTTGTACACGACACTTCAATAAAGCTATCCAGAAAAAAAAAAAAAGCCTCTCCTGGGATTATTTGTGACTGCATTTA